CACCGGAATATAGCAGTTGCACCTTAAGTATCAGTTTAATAGAACCATTCATTAATGGATTCATTCATTCATTCATTAACTCTATTTAACTGCCTGCTATGTGTGGCGGAGGTGCACAACTCTCCCTACCTCTCTCTCTAAACGCAAGAGCTCCACCACACCCCAGCCCTGACCCCGTCCGATTCACACTTGGCTCCCCATTTTCCTTTGTGGTCTTAGGGAAAGGCTGGCATGAGGTTGCAGCACGGAGGGCAATGTCACATAGCAAGTTCCTAAAGGACAGGAGGTACCCAGCGAGCAGTATGAAACAAGCGCATAATGGGTGTCCAGGACACAGTAGGCATTCTTGGCACATAGTAGGGCCTCAGCACTCACTGGACAACTGGCACATAAGTGGGTGCCATGCACAAGACGTTGGCTAACTTGGGAAATAACTAAAATTCCTACTACAGGTTCGCCCCCTGCCGGAGGGCATCTTGCAAACCCAATTCTTCCGTAAAGCAAACGTCTGCGCCCCCCGGCCGGCGCAGGCGCACTCACGATCGCGGGCAGGTCCGCCGAGCGCAGCTCCCCCTTGCGGAGCTCCAGGGCGTGTGCGGCCTCTTCTGGGCATGCGCAGAACCGCTCTATGTCCAGCTGAGGGAGTGCGCTGTAGCCCTCGCGCGCATACTCGTACAGGAGGTTCCGGTTTCGTTTCTCTGTAGTGAAACTTCTCCTTGGACTATCGTTGGAGATGCAGCCTCCCCGGGGCCGGAACCCCCGACGAGTCAGCAAAGGCCACAAGCGCCGCGCCATGGACGCAGCCATCTTGGACCGGGAACAAGGCGGCACTTCGTCCCGCCCACTCCGCGTTTAGACCAATTGCAAGGCAGCGAACCTGACCGTGACGAGCCAATCAGATCCTGAGGAAAGTTGACCGCGATAGAGTCCTTCGTCGCCCAATCGTCGTCTGTGTCCCGCCTCTTCAGTGACGCGAGGCAGAACCAGCCAATCCCTGCACGGATAGCGCCCGGAAGAGGCTAGAAGCTGGATTCAGCGTGTCCGCGACCTCACCTTTAGGTCCTGTGAGGTCGGTGGAATCCTGGGGTCCTCCAAATCTACCAGGCCATCTCCCCAGTTTCCCAGTTCTTCCTGCGTGCGGGCGAGAGTGGTTGGGCCCTCGGGAACCCACTCAGAGCGAGGCTAAATTTACGGAGGGACTTTCTGTTAGCAGCATGAGGGCCTGTGGTTAGACCTATAGAGGTATTTCCTTTGATTTAAGCCAGAAAGTCCTGAGAGCGGATCGGGGAGCATTTGCGGATCGGTCACTTTTTCCTCCTTTCTGAGTCTCTTATCCCCTACCACAGGGACGGCCCAGGTGGCAGGATGTCCTGGTCTGGCCTTCTCCATGGCCTCAACACGTCCCTAACTTGTGGTAAGTGGGGGACTTGGGCTTCAGGGACGAGGCTGGGATAATAACCCCTTTCGGCCCTCTCCAGGCCCAGCTCTGGTTCCCCGGCTCTGGGCTACCTGCTCCATGGCTACCCTGAACCAGATGCACCGCCTGGGGCCCCCCAAGCGGCCGCCTCGGAAGCTGGGCCCCACGGAAGGCCGGCCGCAGCTGAAGGGTGTGGTCCTGTGCACGTTTACCCGCAAGCCGAAGAAGCCCAACTCAGCCAATCGCAAGTGCTGTCGAGTGCGGCTCAGCACTGGCCGCGAGGCCGTCTGCTTCATCCCTGGGGAGGGCCACACCCTGCAGGAGCACCAGATTGTCCTTGTGGAGGGCGGCCGCACCCAGGACCTGCCAGGCGTCAAGCTCACCGTTGTGCGTGGCAAGTACGACTGTGGCCACGTGCAGAAGAAGTGACGGCTGGGGGCACAGTGGGCTGGGCGCCCCTGCAGAACATGAACCTTCCGCTCCTGGCTGCCACAGGGTCCTCCGATGCTGGCCTTTGCGCCTCTAGAGGCAGCCACTCATGGATTCAAGTCCTGGCTCCGCCTCTTCCATCAGGACCACTATTAAGCCATAGGAGTCCTGGGGGTGCAAAGGGTGCCCCTCTGTCAACACCCTTGGCTCCTGTGTTTAGAGGGGTGGCCTGAAGGACCTTTTCTGCTGGGACAAGACACTGTACTGCCCTCTGCTGGGAAGGGGTTTTAATAAACAGACCCTGGCGCTTGTGATGTAAATCCCCTTGTGGAGTATTTGCCCTCTGTGTGGC